TCATGAGAATTGGTTATGTAAGGCAAAATAAGAGCAGAAGGAAGTGTTGCATCCTTAAATATAACTGGTATTTCATAATGGATCATGGCATTCAGGCTTGTTTTATAGGAGTCAGTAAGAAGCAAGTGTGGTATAACATGACTCTGAAATTGAGCATCATCCCACTCAGCGCCAGTGTGGCAACTCCAGAAAGACAGTTTGGCAATGTTCAAGATGATTTACAAGCAAACATGGTATGTTCTCCATGAAAAAATAAAATATGTATTAACAAACAGAATGCTCATAAATGAAATTGATGAAAATTACTTGCAGGTTATTCACAGCCAACTTATTATTTGGCACCATTGCAGCCTCTGTAAAAACACCTGGTTGGATAGATTTGTGTAGCAGTGCTTTTTAAAATAAAAAATACATTTTGAGTTAAAATTTGTATAACACAAACCAAGGCATTTTAAAGGTAACAATTCAGTGATATTTAGTACATTCCAAATGTTTTGCAACATTGTCTAGTTCCAAATGATTTTCTTCACTCCAAAAGGAAACTCTGTACCCATTAACTAGTTGGTATACAATTGTTTTAAAAGGGCACATGGGTGAATTTCAAGAGGTTATAGAATTTCAGTTTGATGTTTCAAAATAATGTTCAAAAGACCTCAATATATGGCTTTGTCTTGGCTTGAAGTGTTTGCATTCTTGCCAAAGCTTTTTTAGTTTAGCTATGTCAGTTGGGAAGAGTTTATAATCAGAGGATTTAAAGAGTCTCACATGATGCAATCAAGAACAGTAGTTAAACTATGGGACTCTGATGAAAAGAATTCGATTGCGTGTCAAGCATGGTCACTGGCTTTAAAATAGTACAGAGAAAAGCCAACAAAAATGTGGGCAATGAGTCTGTGCATTCCTTATAAGCATTTTATTAGAAAAGAATGAGATTACCTATGCAAATTAGTGGGAAGATGTTTAGACAGATGTGTTGTGCCCACCAGCTTGAGGTATAAAAAGCCCTGTACGGGAAGAGACCTTCATTAACACTTGGGTAACTTACCCTTCACAATCCATCTAAATCCTTCTCAATTGCTGCCACCATGACTCGTTACTTCTGCTGTGGAAGCTACTTCCCAGGATACCCTATCTATGGGACCAACTTCCATGGGACCTTCAGAGCCACCCCCTTGAACTGTGTTGTGCCTCTGGGCTCTCCCCTGAACTATGGCTGTGGATGCAATGGCTACAGCTCCCTGGGCTACAGCTTTGGTGGTAGCAACATCAACAACCTGGGCGGCTGCTATGGTGGTAGCTTCTATAGGCCATGGGGCTCTGGCTCTGGCTTTGGCTACAGCACCTACTGATGGACCAATGGCTCCAGTGACTACAGGACTCTCAATTAATTCTCTGCACAGAACAACCTGAAGAGCAATGACTGTCTTCCTACCTTCCCATGTGCTTGGGTGATACATCTTCCATCTTCTTGCTGACTTCTTGCTGTGGTCTTTGTCTTTGATGCTGTTGGACAAGTCACCCAGGACTCAGGTGCTGAACTGATACTCATCTACAGACAAAGGAAGCAAGATGCATTTTTTTGGTCATACTTGAATTTTAACAGTGAAAAAGTAGTTTGCCTCCCATGGTTGCTCTGCTCATGTATTATTAGCTTCTACATCAACATTAATGTATTACAAATTGGGTGTGGGTAGTAAGGGGATTTTCTGTCAGTCTCTTAATAAATCTATTTCCTTCAGCATAAATATTTTTGTCCTGGTTATTTATTTCACTTCTC